CACAAGTTTGTTCAGTGACAACATTCAGTAAAACTTAACATTTGTTTTACAAAATTATGTTGAAAGATATAAACATAAACGTATATTTGAAGCACAAAAATAATTACGGCTTTTTTTGGAAGCGGAGTTAGACATTTCCGTAGAAAAGTAGATGCAATCAATCTCTCCTGATTTTTGTCCTCCCCACCTTTAATTTTTGACAAACCGAATAACGACACTCACTATTGAGTACTTTTCTAACTCCCTATTGCATCACAAACGCCCGCAGGGGCTTAAAAAGCAGCAGGGGTTCCTGCCCTTCCCCACACTGGCCGGTGTGGTCTGGGGCGGGCCTGATGAGCACCTGGATTTTCACCCGGCGTGCTGGTAATTCCTACACTTGTGGGTGTTTGAGAGACATGAAGAGGGGAGGATGACCTCTTCCCGGAAGCGGGACTTCCATAAAAGAAGCGTGGTGGGCGGGTCCCGGGCACCTGTGGTTTGGTGAGTCCTCCAGGTAACTGTGATGCGGGGGTCAGCGGGAGAGGCACCCGGAAGCTCCCGGCGTCTGCACCCCGGCAGCGCGAGGAAATGCCCAAAGGTGGGTTCTCAGGCGTGGGAAGCTCGACCCTTCCCGGGGTCCTCGGCGAAGTGGCCGAGGCCGCGCCTTACGCAGGGAACTCCGCCGGGCCATCTGGGTGGCCCGAGTTCGCAGCAGCTTCTCTTCCGCTCGTCCCTCGGCCCTCTCGACGCGCACCCACCGGCCTCACCAAGTCGCACGCAGAGGGGCGGCGGGGCGCTGACCGAGGTCTAGGTCTCGATTGCCGCCGGTCGAGCCGCGCAGTTTGCCTGCAGACCTCGGTCCCCTGCCCGCGCAGCCTCGGCTCCATCAGGCCCGGCCCCTCGCCCGGGCCGTGGCTCCACCAATCGCAGACTTCGCCCGCCGCAGCCGCACCTGCGAGGAGGGGCCCGCGCGCCGCTGCAGCCGCCGTCGCAGCGTCCCCGCCCCGCTCCGCCCCTATCGCGGCGCCCCGAGATCACCCGCCTCCGGCGCCTGGCTCCCTGCAGGCGAGGAGCGGAAGCCGCTATCTGGAGGCGGACTCCGGCGCCACAGAGCCGGGGCAGCCGCGGCAACGGCGAGGCGCGAGGCAGGGGCGCCCGGCAGACCCCGCGACCCCGAGCCAGCGGGCGCCCCGAGCGGGCAGCCTCGCCGGGGGAGGCGGAGGCGGCCACGGCGGCCGCGCTCGGGCGCCCCTCGCGCAGCGCTCCATGCCCGTGTGGTGCTGCCGCTGCTCCCTGGCCGGTCATTTCAGGTGACTTCCTCGCCGGGGATGGGAGGGGAGCACTCTTTTTATTCCCCCTTTTTTTTTTTTAAAGAAACTATAGTGACACTGAAACTGAAGGAGAGATTTTTAATTCCTTAGTGCAATACTTTGGTGACAACTTGGGGCGAAAAGTTAAAGCGATGCCATTAGTTGAAGAAACTTCTTTACTGGAAGATTCGTCAGTGACTTTTCCTGTGGTAATAATAGGTAAGTTATTGTATTTTATCTTTTAAAATTATACCTACCCCTTTCCACCTTTTATTTTTAATAGGAAATGGACCCTCAGGAATATGCCTTTCTTATATGTTATCAGGCTACAGACCGTATTTATCATCAGAAGCAATACACCCAAATACAATCTTAAATAGTAAATTAGAAGAAGCAAGACATCTTTCCATTGTTGATCAGGTATTATTTCTTACATGTCAATTTAAAAAATTTTTCAAACTCTGTCTCCCTTTTGTTCATTCAGGACTTAGAATACTTGTCTGAGGGCCTTGAGGGCCGATCATCCAATCCAGTTGCAGTACTTTTCGATACACTTCTTCATCCAGATGCTGACTTTGGGTATGATTATCCATCCGTTTTGCATTGGAAATTAGAGCAACATCATTATATCCCTCACGTAGTTCTTGGTAAAGGTCCACCTGGTGGGGCTTGGCATGTGAGTATATTTTTCTTAGCATTTTAGTGTATGACGGTACATTTTTTTTTTTAAACTCTAATAGAATATGGAAGGCTCCATGTTGACAATCAGCTTTGGAAGTTGGATGGAACTACCTGGACTTAAATTTAAGGACTGGGTATCAAGTAAACGAAGGTAAAGATTGAACTGTATTAAAATTCTTTGGTCTTATAGGATATTTTTCCTTTTCCTTTTTTAGGAGCCTAAAAGGGGATCGAGTTATGCCAGAGGAAATAGCTCGCTACTATAAACATTATGTAAAAGTCATGGGTCTTCAGAAGAATTTCAGAGAGAATACTTACATAACTTCCGTATCAAGACTCTACAGAGATCAAGATGATGATGATATTCAAGACAGAGATATTTCAACAAAGCATTTACAGATAGAGAAGTCAAACTTTATCAAGAGAAACTGGGAAATTAGGGGTTATCAGCGAATAGCTGATGGTTCTCATGTTCCCTTCTGCCTCTTTGCTGAGAATGTAGCGCTGGCAACTGGAACGCTGGATTCTCCTGCCCATCTGGAAATTGAAGGGGAAGATTTTCCTTTTGTGTTTCATTCAATGCCTGAATTTGGAGCTGCTATAAACAAAGGAAAGTTGCGTGGCAAAGTGGATCCAGTGTTAATTGTAGGTTCTGGGCTTACTGCCGCTGACGCAGTACTGTGTGCTTACAACAGTAATATCCCTGTGATTCATGTGTTTCGCAGACGAGTAACTGATCCAAGCTTAATTTTCAAACAGCTTCCCAAAAAGCTGTATCCTGAATATCATAAAGTCTATCATATGATGTGTACTCAGTCATATTCTGTAGACTCAAATCTTTTATCTGATTATACCAGCTTTCCCGAGCACCGTGTGCTTTCCTTTAAGTCGGACATGAAATGTGTTCTCCAAAGCGTTTCTGGATTGAAGAAAATATTTAAGCTGTCTGCAGCAGTAGTATTGATAGGTTCTCATCCTAATCTGTCTTTTCTGAAGGATCAAGGGTGTTACCTAGGCCATAAGTCAAGCCAGCCAATCACATGTAAGGGTAATCCTGTGGAAATAGATACATATACCTATGAGTGTATTAAAGAAGCCAACCTTTTTGCATTGGGTCCTTTGGTTGGAGACAATTTTGTTCGATTTTTAAAGGGAGGGGCGCTGGGTGTTACACGCTGTTTAGCTACAAGACAGAAGAAAAAGCATTTGTTTGTTGAAAGAGGAGGAGGAGATGGGATAGCTTAAAGCAAGTTTACAAGTAATTAAAATGGACAGTTTGCCATTAAAGATTTTTAATAGTGGTTTTGCAGTGTACTGGCTTGAATTTTCTGGACTTGAGTTAACTGAAGGAGAGCCTCAAACTATAGTAACTTCATTTTTAAAAGTTACTAGAATTTGGTATCCTGATTTATATTGCAGTGTTTCAAAGGTGTCACTGTCAGACAAATAGAAACACTGCCAACTTGGTGTAACTTAAGCTTTCATTTAACTAAAACATTCTTTTCTTGCAAAACTTATTTTTCATGATCATTTTTGGTTATTTATTATACTTGATTCCAAAATAGTACAGCCTTGAATCTATAAAACTGTGCAGTCATTATGCCAGAAATTATCTTAAATATATAATGGGTCACCTTGCTGTTCAAAGGGTGGTGCAAGGTCCTGCAGCATCTTACATCTGTAGCTTGTTAGAAATGTAAACTCTCAGGCCCCACAACTTACTTCCTGCATTTTAACAAGATCCCCAAGGGATATGTATGCTCATAAAAATTTGAGACACTGGTTTAAATGAAAATGGATATAAGGTATGTATAACTGGGGGTGGGGTGAGGGTAGGAGGCATTTACAACTCAGATTTTATTTATTTTGAAATTATCAATTGTATAAATCTAATTTATTACCAAATAGGGTCTTTTAAAAAATATTTTTATCGTTGAAACCTTGACAGGTACTTCATATTCTTCTAATAATTTAAACAGTCCAATAATGTGGTATACACTTTGACATCCAAGAACTCACCAAGATGTTTTTCAGAGATTTATTCTCGATTTAACTATCATAGCATTTAATGAATCTGATTTGTAGTTCAATAAATTGTGGGTTGAACTACTTATCCCTGTGTGAACATTGAATTACTTTCTGTCACTGAAACTGAGGTATTTGGGTGTGGTAAGTACTTCGAAAATTGTAATACTGTTTGGGCATTGTCTAAATTATTAAAGGTTAAAATAGAAAATAAAGTCAGAATTTTTCTTTTCCATTCCAAAGGTGTACTTAGAGATCTCTATTAGTATTCATTCGAGATGACATAGCAGCTCATATCATGGTTGTTTATTGGATTTATCTGTTCTAATTATATAAGTGTGTTTACTGTCTGTGTTTTCACACAAACTGCTAGAATTTTTAATGTTAAGACGAAAACATCTGAAGTTCTCCATGGCAAATTGAATTTTTCAGTCATTTTCTTTTCTTTTTTTGGTACAATTACTTCATCTGGAATGTCTTCATTGAACTCGTTATTCTATTTTTCTTAGAATTAAAAGTGGATTAATGTGGGTTTTTCTGTTCATTTTATTGCAGTATTAAATGCTTAAGCTTATTAGGACCATAATTCACTTTAAATATAATTGTATAGAATATATTTGCGTCGATCAAATAATTGCTTCAGATGAATTCTTAGACTCTTGATAATATCACACCTAATTTAACTTGATTTTACAAGCTGTACAATCCAGTTTTAGTTTTCTATTGTGATAATAACTTTTTTCAAACCAGTTTCACATCTTAATGAAATAACATTCTCTGACTGCACTTGCTTCAGTACTCTCTTGCCTGCCTGTTTTTGACCTCTGCATGAGTTGGATTAGATGTTTTTCTTACTGTCACTTCTAAATAGAAAATGACAGTGTTATAAAAAAGGGAAGGATAAAACCTTTGACATCCCCTTGTGTCTCAAAAGTCCACAGTTATTCAAACAATGGCTTTTTTTGTGATGAGAGTATTTGTTAAAAAAAAAAAAAGACTTCAAGAAAAATAAAAGTTCAGTGGAGCTGCAAATAAATCTGGTGAATAATTTCATCTTTGGTAATCTCCCATTTCCTGAGTTCTTCCTCAATCCAAGCTGTCCTGTGTAGTATATAACATTTGGGCATTTTCTCTGATATACTATACTCTCATGTTCTATAAATTTCTGTCCCGTAATTCTAACACTTTACATTTTTTCTTTGCTATCAGCTATAGCTATTCATGGAAGGGAAGAATCACTAAATACTTGTCTAGTTATAGCATGATGTGAGCATCTCCTCCTTATCCCTCGATGCCTGGCTTGGTGTCTGGCAAACAGTCCATAATTAGCAGATGTTGAAAGACCGTTTACAAAGCAGAATTTGGGGATTTAAAGTGCAATGATACAACAAAAAGATTTAATTACAGCTTCCAGTGTTTTGACTATGTGAACCATATCCAACTACTTTTTTGAAAATCTAGTTCTATGTAATATATTTCTGTGGCATCAAATTTTAGTTGATTGTATTAGTCAATAGGAAGTGGTGGAAAATTTCTAAATAAATTCAACTATTAAATAAATGCAAGTTCCACTAAATCTTAGTGTTTGGAACACTGAAGAACCCAGAA